TCTCTGTGCCAGCGAGCTCGGCCTCACTGCACGGCTCTCCCGAGGCTGTGCCCCAGCCCTGGGCACCCATGCTGTGAGTGCAGGCAGGGGGGTTCATGTGCTCAGCAAATCCATTCCCCTGGTGGGGAGGAAAGTGGCCCTGGGCCCTGCTGCTGGTGAGGTGAGCCTTGCCATCATGGAGTTCAGGGCACCTCGCTCTGCCTTGGGCTGTTTCGGATGCTTCTGAGCCCCAGAGACATCTCCAGTACAAACACAAGGTAAGTGGTAAGTACCTCAGGCCCTTGTGGAATCGGGATTCTGCCTCTGTCATCAACTGCCAGTTGTACTTAGGCAAGTTATGTCCCTCTCTGAGCTCCAAGTTCCTCATCGTAAATTGGGGAAACCCCTCTTCCCCCCACAGTACCTGGCACAGGGTGCCCGGCTTGGAGGATGCTGGAAAGGTCCAGCCCCGGAATTTAAGTCACTTTCTGCCCAGCAAGCTGGGTCCACAGAGCCCCAGAGCTCCCGGTCGTCCGCCCTGACCCAGCGTGGACTCGGGGACTGGGGCACTCAAGCCCTGCCAAGCCCTGCTCCCCGTGCTGTCCTGGATCGAGCCTGCCAGCAGGGTGGCTAGGTCGGGACAGCTGTCGTGCATGGCAGGCGAAGGCCATCTCCCTCCGGGCTTGGGTCCGGTGGCGCTGGCGGAGCAAGGCTCCGGGGCATCTCTGGCTCGTGTGGTCGTGCCAAGGGTGCCATTGCGGATGGACGGGGCCATGCGGGCCGGGTCGGCCTCCTGGGGAGAAACGGGTGGGCGCAAGGGGATCGGCGCCATCGAGGGTGGAGAAACCGCAGGGAATTTCGGCTGTCCGCTTTGGGGCGCCAAGGAAGATGTTCGTCGCCCACAATGTCAACCTTGAGCCACCACGGCACCGACCAGTCGTCTAGGCTCTCCCGTCGGAGGCGGGGCCGCCGCCCAGGGTGTGCGACTATTGGGTGACGGCTGACGCGCACCGCCCTCCTTTGCACACCGCCCGCAGCACCTCTCGACGACGCACCGCGGCGCTGCGAGGGGCTCGGTCCCGGGGCGCGCCGGCGATTGGCGGGGGAACCGGACCCGGGGGCGCGGCCGCCCGCGGATTGGCGAGGCACGGCGGGGGCGGGCTCGCGCATGCTCTTAAGTGGCAGCGGCGGGGACGGGGTCAGTGCCAAGATGTCGACGGCGGCGGTTCCGGAGCTGAAGCAGATCAGCCGGGTGGAGGCGATGCGCCTAGGGCCGGGCTGGAGCCACTCGTGCCACGCCATGCTGTACGCCGCCAACCCTGGGCAGCTCTTCGGCCGCATCCCCATGCGCTTCTCGGTGCTGGTGAGGACGGGCGAGGGCGCGGGCGAGGGTGCACCCCGCGGCTGTGACCCGCGCTCCCTTGCAGATGCAGATGCGTTTCGACGGGCTGCTGGGCTTCCCCGGGGGCTTCGTGGACCGGCGCTTCTGGTCGCTGGAGGACGGCCTGAACCGGGTGCTGGGCCTGGGCCTGGGCTGCCTGCGCCTCACCGAGGCCGACTACCTGAGCTCGCACCTGACCGAGGGCCCACACCGCGTCGTGGCGCACCTGTACGCGCGGCAGCTGACGCTGGAGCAGCTGCACGCCGTGGAGATCAGCGCGGTGCACTCGCGCGACCACGGCCTGGAGGTGGGGCCGCCGCCCGGGCCCCGCCCCCCGCCCCGGGGTTTGGCTCTGGCCCCGTGGAAGGCACCGATGGGTAACACGTCTCCTGAGGGTCCCCTGGCCGGGCTGGGTCGGGTGTCGCTGTCTCCAGCAATGGGGTGGGGAGAGGGGTCTGGGGCTGGGAGGCCGGGAAAGGAGGGGCGGGGGTGGGGGCCGGCGCTGGGGCTCCCTCAGGGCTGTGTTACATCCGCCTTGCTGCCTGCCATTGCCAATCCTGGGAGTGGGGGAGTGGGATCGGTGGGGAGGAAGGGATGGGGGAGGAGCGGGGATTGCTTGGGGAGTTGGGAAACTTGAGCACAGCGGGGGTTGTAAAACTTGGGAACCTCATGTTGGGCGTGAAGGCTCTTGGGATTTGTACTTTGTGGTCTGGAAGGGCTGGACTGCGGGTGTTCAGGCTTCGTTGGGTGGACGGGGGGAGCATGGGGTGCGGACCCCGGGGTGGGGTGGCCTGGGTACGAGGGGGGGGAGTGCATGGGGTCAGCCTCCACACTTGCTTGGGGAGGAGGGGGCTGCACTGCTCCGAGGGAGCTGGCTGGCTTCTGCCAGGCCCTGCGTGGGTCTCCCATTAAGTCCTTGGCAAAGCTGGCTGCTCATACCCTGGCCTCATAGCTTCCAGGCCCCTCCTGCTGGAGGTGCCATTGTGTGGCAGGCCTGGCCCCAACCCCTACCTCCTGTCTGCGCAGGTGCTGGGCCTCGTGCGGGTCCCGCTGTACACCCAGAAGGACCGAGTCGGAGGCTTCCCCAACTTCCTGAGCAACGCCTTCGTGAGCACGGCTAAGTGCCAGCTCCTCTTTGCCCTCAAGGTGCTCAACATGATGCCCGAGGAGAAGCTGGTTGAGGCCCTGGCTGCAGCCACCGAGAAGCAGAAGAAGGCCCTGGAGAAGTTGCTCCCGGCCTCCTCTTGAGGGCTGCCTGAGCTGGTGGCACCCTCCCCTGGGCCGGAAGACTGGGAATTCCTGCTAAGTGTGGCTTCTAGAGTGTTTGTGTGTACCCCGCTTCTGACTGCCTAGGGCGAGTGGGCATCCTGTCATCATCTCCACTGTCCCAAGCAGTCACTAGGTGGCGGCCGGGCCAGCTGGAACCCAGCCCATCCTCTCAGGCAGAGCAGGGTGGTCCGGGCACACTGGGCCTGCCTCTCCAGCCTCAGGATGCTCTTGTTTATTCTGGGCTCAGACCCTCCTCTTGTACGTCTCATCACAGCTGGTAGAGACCCAGGAGTGCCTGATTGTCCCACAGGGGTGGCGCACAGCTCTGGGACCACTCAGAAGATGGGATGTGTGGGTGGAGGATGCCTTGTCTCGGTCAGCTCATTCCTGCCTCCTTCCTGAGCCAGTTCAGGGCCTGGGGGAGAGCCAGCTTGGGGTAGGAAGTTAATAATACTGTTAATTTGGGTTGTTGTTGGATTTACTTTGCTAGATTTTCTCTTTCACCACGTGTGAACTGTGGGTGAGGTTTCAAAGTAGCTTCACCCCACGTGGCTTGGTTCCCAGGGACAGTCAGGGCCTCGGGGGCCCAGCTATGTACAACGAAGCTGTCGAAGGAGAAGACAATAAAGTCGCTCCGCAGCTGCTCTGTGTGTTTCTCAGCTGCCCTGTGTGTTTG